ACTCCAGGCAGGGCGAGGGGGGCGGCCGGGGGCGCTCCAGGCGGGGCGAGGGAGACACCCAGAACTCCAGGCAGGAGTCCTCGGGTGCCACCTTTCCTCTCCACCTGGCCCTGCGTGGGCTCTGTCCTCAGGGTGGCCCGCCGTAGTCCCCCTCCCCACTCTGAGTTTCCTGTCCCAAAGTCCTAAGGAAGTTTCCAGAACTACATCTCACCATCTTGAGTCAGCCTTGGCTCAGTGTCCATCTCACAGGCCTGGAAGGGGCAGGAGTCAGCACTGTCCAGACCACAGGGCCTGAGTGTGGGGAGGGCAGCCGTCTAGGAAGGTGGTGGAGGGTTGTTACCTTGAGGCAAGAGGGCTGCGGGGCAGAAAGACACAGCAGGTGACTGTTGTGGGAGGCCCAAGAGAGGCCTGGGAGAGGGATGGCCCACAAGGGCTGACCCTCCCGCCACCCAGGGGGCCTTGGACAGGTTTCCTCCTGGCAGGGTGGCCCTTGTGCATGGAACCCCTACAACGACTAAGGCTGGCAGGCATGAGGTTTCCTGAAGGAGAAAGAGCTTGTGGGGCCCAGTGTGGCTGGGGGGGCGCTGGGACTCCATTCTGAAGCCAAAGGCACTGGGAAGGGCTTCCGCAGAGGAGGGTTTGGCAGGGGTTGCCAGGAACAGCCTGGATGGGGACAGGGAACAGATAAGGTGGGTGGAGGAGTTAGCCGGGAGCCTGGGGCTGGCTCCAGCATGATGTGGGGGTCTGCAAGGCCCTGGAGAAAGTGGGGTGGTGCAGCAGGGGGCACACCCACAGCTGGAGCTGACCCAGATGGACAGCTTGGGCTCTGCCACGCGGGACTAGGCAAGGAAGGGGCACGAACAAGCAGGAAGTGGTGAGGCGGTCTCCAGCTAGCTGCTCTCCCCTGCCCAGACTTTGGTTTCCTCCCTGCTGGCTTGGCCTGGCTCCCTGGCTCTGTGTGGTATGGTCACACCCCCGTGCACCCCCTCCACTGAGATGGGGCGGGGAGAGCACCGAGGCTGCTCTTCCTCTCCTGGGCCGTCCTCTGAGCAGCAGACGGGGCTAAGCGTTCCCCAGCTCGCCTTCACACACAGCCCGTGCCACCACACCGACGGTACCATGAAGGACGAGGTAGCTCTACTGGCTGCTGTCACCCTCCTGGGAGTCCTGCTGCAAGGTGGGCTGGTTCCTATCTAGGAAGAGGGTGGGAGACCTGACTCCCGCTCCCCCTCCTCCCCCAGCCTACTTCTCCCTGCAGGTGATCTCGGCGCGCAGGGCCTTCCGCGTGTCGCCGCCGCTCACCACCGGCCCACCCGAGTTCGAGCGCGTCTACCGAGCCCAGTGAGGCGCGGCGGGAGGGCGCGGGGCGGGGAGCCGGCGCGCTCATCCCACCCGCCCACCGCAGGGTGAACTGCAGCGAGTACTTCCCGCTGTTCCTCGCCACGCTCTGGGTCGCCGGCATCTTCTTTCATGAAGGTCGGGGTGTGGGGCAGGGGCGCACGCGCTGGGCGCTCACCAGGCCCGTGCGTACCTCTCGCAGGGGCGGCGGCCCTGTGCGGCCTGGTCTACCTGTTCGCGCGCCTCCGCTACTTCCAGGGCTACGCGCGCTCCGCGCAGCTCAGGTGAGGGCCGGGCGGGGAGCGGGGCGGGGCCGCGCGCCACCTCCCCGCTGACCGCCGCCCGCAGGCTGGCACCGCTGTACGCGAGCGCGCGCGCCCTCTGGCTGCTGGTGGCGCTGGCTGCGCTCGGCCTGCTCGCCCACTTCCTCCCGGCCGCGCTGCGCGCCGCGCTCCTCGGACGGCTCCGGACGCTGCTGCCGTGGGCCTGAGACCAAGGCCCCCGGGCCGACGGAGCCGGGAAAGAAGAGCCGGAGCCTCCAGCTGCCCCGGGGAGGGGCGCTCGCTTCCGCATCCTAGTCTCTATCATTAAAGTTCTAGTGACCGAGACCCGGGCTGCGTTCTCTGGGTCCGCGGGGGTGGCGCACCGCGGGCTACGGAGCCTGGAGGGGCCCAGCCCGAGTCCGGGCAGCCCGGGGCGGGCTTCCTAGTGGCGGCGTGAGAGTGGCTGCGAAGGAACGAGCCCTCCCCCTGGGGCGGGACTGGATCCGGTCTTC